AATCTTTGAAGAGTTCTATACTTGGAAGGCATAGTGACATAAACACTTCTGAACATCCTGTTCTCTGTGTGAAAGAAGTGAACTTCTATACCCTTTGCATTTGAGGGAACAATTGCTACTGGGTTGATGGGCACACACAGTTGAAGATATGTGAACCACTGGACTTTGGCCTCTGATACAAACTGCCTAAGAGAAGAGATTATTTATACTGGTATTAATGCTCTGATGAAAACAGGTCATTTGACATAAACACTTACTTGTTAAAAACCTATATCACTACATCTAACTTTGTTTTCTAAAACTTTTAGTACTTCAAATTCTACGTATTTCTTTTCTCATTACAATGCAAACAGTTTAATTTGCAACTGTAATATATGTTCATTTTAGTTTGTGATTACCTGCTTAATCATTTAAATAGGTCCATTTAACTTGTATCCCTGTAAGATAAAGTATGTTTTACACAAAAAGGTTAATTAAGGCTCAGTAAAACTATTCTAGAAGAGTACTTTAAAAACCTCTTACACAATCCTAAGCTAAATAAGTTTAATGAATTAAGTAGTTACAATTATAAAGCTTCAGAGTGAATTATCTCATGAGTTTATTTAATATAATCTTTGTATGAATGTATACTAAATAAAATTGGCCTATTCAAATCACAATTTTAAATTATAAGACTTTTCTGAATTTACCTAGACACTAATATGACCTAAAATAAGTATTATTTACCTTTTATTAAAGTGTGTACATTTCTGTTGGGAAAACGTGTTGCAAATATATATTTAACCAAACATTATCTTGAAATATTTACAATATTTTCACTCCACTTTATCACACCTCCCCTAAGAAACCTACATATAGTAAATTATTTAAAGATAGGAGTGGAGAAACCAAAGAATCTATGTAAAATATAATAATCCAACAGAATAGTTTACTTTCCATTGCATGTATCACTTGGGTGCAGTAACTTCTTAGGACTCTGAGCGCCGCTGTTCACCTACTAGGAGAGAAAACGCAGCCAGAGCTCAATCCGGATTCTCAGGGCTTCAACTACACAAGCCCCACAAACCGGCTGCTGGGCTGCAGGGAAGCTCACTCCAGAATTTAAAGTGCCCAGGCTACAGAGACACCCTGAAGCCACAGAAAGACAAAGGAACCGGTTGAAACACACAACGTGTCCAGTGAGGACTTTGCAGAATTCTGTAACCAGACTACAATGGCCGCTCAAAGGAATCGCTCAAAGGAATCAAAGGATTGCAGCGGGCTGGTCCTGCTCTGCCTTTTCTTCGGGATTCCATGGGAGGCTGGAGCCCGGCAGATCTCCTACTCAATTCCTGAGGAATTAGAGAAAGGCTCTTTCGTGGGCAACATCTCCAAGGACTTGGGTCTGGCGCCCCGGGAGCTGGCGGAGCGCGGAGTCCGCATAGTCTCCAGAGGTAGGACGCAGCTTTTCTCTCTGAACCCGCGCAGCGGCAGCTTGATCACCGCGGGCAGGATAGACCGGGAGGAGCTCTGCGCTCAGAGCGCGCGGTGCGTGGTGAGTTTTAATATCCTTGTGGAAGACAGGGTGAAACTTTTTGGGATAGAAATAGAAGTAACTGATATCAATGACAATGCTCCAAAATTCCAAGCAGAAAATCTAGACGTAAAAATTAATGAAAATGTCGCTGCGGGAATGCGTTTTCCTCTCCCGGAAGCTATTGATCCGGATGTGGGCGTGAACTCCCTGCAGAGCTATCAGCTCAGCCCCAATAAGCACTTCTCCCTAAGAGTTCAGAGCCGTGCCAATGGCGTCAAGTACCCGGAGCTGGTACTGGAGCACTCCCTAGATCGCGAGGAAGAGGCCATTCACCACCTGGTCCTCACCGCCTCCGACGGGGGTGACCCTCTCCGATCTGGCACTGTCCTTGTCAGTGTGACTGTCTTCGATGCAAATGACAACGCGCCGGTCTTCACCTTGCCAGAATACCGAGTGAGTGTTCCTGAGAATTTGCCTGTGGGCACTCAGCTGCTGACAGTCACAGCCACCGACAGGGACGAAGGTGCCAATGGAGAAGTGACATATTCATTCCGAAAATTACCTGACACGCAATTGTTGAAGTTCCAACTAAACAAATATACTGGAGAAATAAAAATATCAGAAAATCTAGATTATGAAGAAACCGGTTTCTATGAAATAGAAATACAAGCAGAAGATGGAGGAGCATATCTTGCAACTGCAAAAGTGTTGATTACAGTAGAAGATGTAAATGACAACAGTCCAGAGCTGACCATCACGTCTCTATTTAGTCCAGTGACTGAAGATTCACCTCTGGGAACAGTCGTAGCCCTTTTAAATGTGCATGATTTAGACTCTGAGCAGAATGGACAGGTAACCTGTTCCATTTTGGCGTATCTACCATTTAAATTAGAAAAGTCCATTGACAGTTATTACAGATTGGTGATACACAGAGCCCTTGACAGGGAACAGGTATCCTCTTACAATATCACAGTGACAGCCACAGATGGGGGAAGTCCTCCTCTATCAACGGAAGCTCACTTTATGCTACAAGTGGCAGATATCAATGACAACCCACCTACCTTCTCTCAAGTCTCCTACTTTACCTATATCCCAGAGAACAACGCCAGGGGTGCCTCCATCTTCTCAGTGACAGCGCTGGACCCGGACAGCAAAGAGAATGCCCAGATTATTTACTCCCTGGCTGAAGACACCATCCAGGGGGTACCTCTGTCCTCATACATATCCATCAACTCAGACACTGGCGTCCTGTATGCACTCAGATCCTTCGACTATGAGCAGTTTCATGAGCTACAGATGCAGGTGACAGCCAGCGACAGCGGGGATCCTCCACTCAGCAGCAACGTGTCGTTGAGCCTGTTTGTGCTGGACCAGAACGACAATGCGCCCGAGATCCTGTACCCCGCCCTCCCCACAGACGGTTCCACAGGCGTGGAGCTGGCGCCCCGCTCCGCAGAGCCCGGCTACCTGGTGACCAAGGTGGTGGCGGTGGACAGAGACTCCGGCCAGAACGCCTGGCTGTCCTACCGTCTGCTCAAGGCCAGCGAGCCGGGACTCTTCGCGGTGGGGGAGCACACGGGCGAGGTGCGCACGGCGCGAGCCCTGCTGGACAGAGACGCGCTCAAGCAAAGCCTCGTAGTGGCCGTCCAGGACCACGGCCAGCCCCCTCTCTCCGCCACTGTCACGCTCACCGTGGCCGTGGCCGACAGCATCCCCCAAGTCCTGGCGGACCTCGGCAGCTTCGAGTCTCCAGCTAACTCTGAAACCTCAGACCTCACTCTGTACCTGGTGGTAGCGGTGGCCGCGGTCTCCTGCGTCTTCCTGGCCTTCGTCATCGTGCTGCTGGCGCACAGGCTGCGGCGCTGGCACAAGTCACGCCTGCTGCAGGCTTCAGGAGGCGGCTTGACAGGTGTGTCCGGCTCGCACTTTGTGGGCGTGGACGGGGTTCGGGCTTTCCTGCAGACCTATTCCCACGAGGTCTCTCTCACCGCGGACTCGCGAAAGAGTCACCTGATCTTCCCCCAGCCCAATTATGCGGACACGCTCATCAGCCAGGAGAGCTGTGAGAAAAACGATCCTTTGTCTTTGTTAGATGATTCGAAGTTTCCTATAGAGGATACCCCATTGGTTCCAGTGAGTTTTATTTTCATTTTTACTTTTGTTAAACTCAGCCCCTTTCCCTCTGTTTTCTCCACAGCAAGCCCCGCCCAACACGGACTGGCGTTTCTCTCAGGCCCAGAGACCCGGCACCAGCGGGTAGGTGACTGATTCTCCAGCCCACCCTCTTCAGTCTGTGCTCACCATCCTACTCTCTCCCCAGCTCCCAAAATGGCGATGACACCGGCACCTGGCCCAACAACCAGTTTGACACAGAGATGCTGCAAGCCATGATCTTGGCGTCCGCCAGTGGTAAGTGGTGTCAGTGTGTGTATGGAAGAGTGAGCTCCCACCTGATCTTCCTCTGTCTCTGCAGAAGCTGCTGATGGGAGCTCCACCCTGGGAGGGGGTGCCGGCACCATGGGATTGAGCGCCCGCTACGGACCCCAGTTCACCCTGCAGCACGTGCCCGACTACCGCCAGAATGTCTACATCCCAGGCAGCAATGCCACACTGACCAACGCAGCTGGCAAGCGGGATGGCAAGGCCCCAGCAGGTGGCAATGGCAACAAGAAGAAGTCGGGCAAGAAGGAGAAGAAGTAACATGGAGGCCAGGCCAAGAGCCACAGGGCGGCCTCTCCCCAACCAGCCCAGCTTCTCCTTACCTGCACCCAGGCCTCAGAGTTTCAGGGCTAACCCCCAGAATACTGGTAGGGGCCAAGGCCATGCTCCCCTTGGGAAACAGAAACAAGTGCCCAGTCAGCACCTACCCCTTCCCCCCCAGGGGGTTGAATATGCAAAAGCAGTTCCGCTGGGAACCCCCATCCAATCAACTGCTGTACCCATGGGGGTAGTGGGGTTACTGTAGACACCAAGAACCATTTGCCACACCCCGTTTAGTTACAGCTGAACTCCTCCATCTTCCAAATCAATCAGGCCCATCCATCCCATGCCTCCCTCCTCCCCACCCCACTCCAACAGTTCCTCTTTCCCGAGTAAGGTGGTTGGGGTGTTGAAGTACCAAGTAACCTACAAGCCTCCTAGTTCTGAAAAGTTGGAAGGGCATCATGACCTCTTGGCCTCTCCTTTGATTCTCAATCTTCCCCCAAAGCATGGTTTGGTGCCAGCCCCTTCACCTCCTTCCAGAGCCCAAGATCAATGCTCAAGTTTTGGAGGACATGATCACCATCCCCATGGTACTGATGCTTGCTGGATTTAGGGAGGGCATTTTGCTACCAAGCCTCTTCCCAACGCCCTGGGGACCAGTCTTCTGTTTTGTTTTTCATTGTTTGACGTTTCCACTGCATGCCTTGACTTCCCCCACCTCCTCCTCAAACAAGAGACTCCACTGCATGTTCCAAGACAGTATGGGGTGGTAAGATAAGGAAGGGAAGTGTGTGGATGTGGATGGTGGGGGCATGGACAAAGCTTGACACATCAAGTTATCAAGGCCTTGGAGGAGGCTCTGTATGTCCTCAGGGGACTGACAACATCCTCCAGATTCCAGCCATAAACCAATAACTAGGCTGGACCCTTCCCACTACATAATAGGGCTCAGCCCAGGCAGCCAGCTTTGGGCTGAGCTAACAGGACCAATGGATTAAACTGGCATTTCAGTCCAAGGAAGCTCGAAGCAGGTTTAGGACCAGGTCCCCTTGAGAGGTCAGAGGGGCCTCTGTGGGTGCTGGGTACTCCAGAGGTGCCACTGGTGGAAGGGTCAGCGGAGCCCCAGCAGGAAGGGTGGGCCAGCCAGGCCATTCTTAGTCCCTGGGTTGGGGAGGCAGGGAGCTAGGGCAGGGACCAAATGAACAGAAAGTCTCAGCCCAGGATGGGGCTTCTTCAACAGGGCCCCTGCCCTCCTGAAGCCTCAGTCCTTCACCTTGCCAGGTGCCGTTTCTCTTCCGTGAAGGCCACTGCCCAGGTCCCCAGTGCGCCCCCTAGTGGCCATAGCCTGGTTAAAGTTCCCCAGTGCCTCCTTGTGCATAGACCTTCTTCTCCCACCCCCTTCTGCCCCTGGGTCCCCGGCCATCCAGCGGGGCTGCCAGAGAACCCCAGACCTGCCCTTACAGTAGTGTAGCGCCCCCTCCCTCTTTCGGCTGGTGTAGAATAGCCAGTAGTGTAGTGCGGTGTGCTTTTACGTGATGGCGGGTGGGCAGCGGGCGGCGGGCTCCGCGCAGCCGTCTGTCCTTGATCTGCCCGCGGCGGCCCGTGTTGTGTTTTGTGCTGTGTCCACGCGCTAAGGCGACCCCCTCCCCCGTACTGACTTCTCCTATAAGCGCTTCTCTTCGCATAGTCACGTAGCTCCCACCCCACCCTCTTCCTGTGTCTCACGCAAGTTTTATACTCTAATATTTATATGGCTTTTTTTCTTCGACAAAAAAATAATAAAACGTTTCTTCTGAAAAGCTGAACGTTTCTGTATAAGCGATGGAAGCTC